TCTGATGTCTTTAAGCCAGAAATAAACTCACTCTTTCCTCTAAATTCTTATCTTTATCCCTTCTCAAAGATAGAATGTTCTGTTTTATATATTGAAATATGAATGTGTGTCACTGTTGGCTGTTAGCTACTTGAGGGTGGAAATGTGGTTTATCTTTCCCACTTAGCCCTCTAGCCAATCCCCCTAGTCAGGTAAGCTTTGTAGTCCTTACAAAGCCAGTATTTAAGTGAATTTGCATGGTGCTTCCCACTTTATTAGGGTGTATTCACAGCCATGATCATATTTGCTTCTCAAAGCAAATATGGAAGGCAAGAACAAGTATTAATCAATTTTATATATGAGAAAACTGAGGAACCAAGAGAATAAAAGATTTAACTGAAGATCTCTAAACTGGTTTTGTGGAAAAGCTGGGAGTAGAAATTTAAATCTTTAGAGTTACAGTACCGGTTATTTTCCAAGAAACACTTGCTGGTATGTGTTGTATCATTAAACTGTGGAGAATAGTTGACACCAAGTCGTTTTCTTTCAAATACATTAAATATTTTACTCTGATCCTTCCCTGTGTCTGCCAATTACTGGGATTATATGATAATTTGCTCCTCGCTTAAGAACATTTAACAGGAAACCCAGATCGAGTGGCTCTGTTCTGGCTTGGGTGGGTTTGGGTATTTTTGTTGCTGCTTCTAGTGATGGTTCTTGCTTTCTTTCTCCCTCTGGATCTGTCTTTTGGTACAAACACACCCCCAACCAAGGGAAAGGGTGAGGTGGATTTCTTTCCCTTTAGCACCTAATCTTATGATGAAAAACGCAGGTTCCTTTCTCTTAAAATTCCAAGATCTTTCCCTTCCAATGACTCCGAAGCCTGGGTGGATACCTCAACTCAGGGCGCAGAACACTTGGGGTCTGAGTGTGCAAGGACCATGCGGACCTGTTCAATCCCGGCCTTTGGGCTCCAGCCCAGCCTTCCCGGGGGGAGGAGCCGCATATGCGGCCAGGTCATAAACCCGTCAGGCCGCCGGGCTCCGGATTTGCAGCCTGAGGCAGAGCTCGGGGGCTGTCGGTGGGGACCTTGCAGGAGGGCACCCCAAGCCCGCCCGGCCCGCCCAACCCAGCCCCTGCGCGCAGCCCGGGCCGAGTAGGACCCCGCGCGCCCCTCGCTATGGCGGCGCCCTCGCGGCTCCTGATCCGCGGGGGTCGCGTGGTCAACGATGACTTCTCGGAGGTGGCCGACGTGCTGGTGGAGGACGGCGTGGTGCGGGCACTCGGGCACGACCTGCTGCCTCCCGGGGGCGCTCCTGCGGGGCTGCGGGTCCTCGACGCCGCCGGCAAGCTCGTCCTGCCCGGAGGCATCGACACACACACGCACATGCAGTTCCCCTTCATGGGCTCGCGGTCCATCGACGACTTCCACCAGGGCACCAAGGTACCCGCCCCGCCGCGCCCCCGCCCCGCGGTGCTAATTTGTTGAAAACCTCTTATGATTCCAGGCTGCTCTCTCAGGAGGCACCACCATGATTATTGATTTCGCCATTCCTCAGAAAGGTGGCTCCCTCATTGAGGCCTTCGAGACCTGGCGAAGCTGGGCTGATCCCAAAGTTTGCTGCGACTACAGCCTTCATGTGGCAGTGACGTGGTGGAGTGACCAGGTAAAGCACCTGGATTTCAATGTGTTCCCATTATATTGTTGTTATGGTTGCTGCTTCCTTTTAGGTTAAAGAAGAAATGAAAATCCTTGTGCAAGATAAAGGTGTTAACTCTTTCAAGATGTTTATGGCCTATAAAGATCTGTACATGGTGACAGACCTGGAGCTGTACGAAGCCTTCTCTCGGTGCAAGGAAATTGGAGCAATTGCCCAGGTCCATGCGGAAAATGGAGACTTAATTGCAGAGGTACGCATTTGCATTCCAAAGCTTCTACAGAATGCACATATACACATTCCTGCTGTCTTTTTAGGGAGCAAAGAAGATGTTGGCTCTGGGGATAACAGGCCCTGAGGGCCACGAGCTGTGCCGCCCAGAGGCAGTGGAGGCAGAGGCCACGCTGAGAGCCATCACCATAGCCAGCGCTGTGAACTGTCCTCTCTACATTGTGCATGTGATGAGCAAGTCTGCAGCTAAGGTGATAGCGGATGCAAGGAGAGATGGTAATTCTCGAATGTAACCTCACTTAGAACTCAAAGTGATGAATGCTTCTTTTAATCTTTCCAGGGAAGGTGGTCTATGGTGAACCCATAGCAGCCAGTCTTGGCACAGATGGCACTCACTACTGGAATAAAGAATGGCACCATGCAGCCCACCATGTCATGGGTCCACCTTTGCGACCAGACCCCTCAACACCCGACTTCCTCATGAATCTGTTGGCTAAGTAATCATTTTGCAGATGACTGGGAAGTGTATACCCCATCACTCTCGTGTTTTTTCTTTTACAGTGATGATCTAACCACAACAGGGACTGATAACTGCACTTTCAACACCTGCCAGAAAGCTCTTGGGAAGGATGATTTTACCAAGATCCCCAATGGGGTGAATGGTGTTGAAGATCGGATGTCCGTAATATGGGAAAAAGGCGTGGTGGGTTTCACAGGTTCCAGCCTTGCTTTGCCTCATTAGAATGATTCTTTGAATTGCTTTACAGCATAGTGGTAAAATGGATGAAAACAGATTTGTGGCAGTTACCAGCACAAATGCAGCCAAAATTTTTAATCTCTATCCAAGAAAAGGAAGAATAGCTGTAGGATCAGATGCTGACATTGTTATTTGGGACCCAAAAGGCACAAGGTAAGTCTAAGTTCTTGTATTCCTTGGCTTCAGTGCAAATATTCCTTTGTTTTTCTTGGCATAGAGGATGTAGAAGTTGTGTTGCATTCTCTGACAATGGATCTGTATATAAAACCAATATGAATTTACCACTTCAGTGCCTGGCAAATGCCCGAGTTCACATGGAAGAAAGGTAAAGCGTGATGAAGGAAATAAAAGGCTTAGTTATTTTCTTTAAGTGCCCCTTCATTTTTTAGGTTGGAGCAACGAGTTTGTTAAGCAGAGCTCTTAGAGAGATGAAATGAAGCCAAAAGAGTCACCTTTGTGTGTTCCTTCATTCACAAATTCACTCTGCACAGGAGCACCTCGGCAAGCCGCAGGCTGAGGGTCAAGCTTATACAACAGCCACACCCTGCCTTTAAGAAGCTGACAGTCTAGGAGAGGAGAGGAGATGTAAAGTCAAATATTCTCAGCCTAAGAAGGGATGGGTTAAGAATATCACACGAGAGGCAGAAACAAGATGCCTTAGAAATTCAAAGAAGAAAGATCATTGTGGAGTTAGAGCAGTCATCGACATGAAATCGTACGAGAGAGGTGAGTAGATAACGTGGCCCTGTGAGTCAAGACTAAACATGGAGGTGAGATAAACCAAGGCATTGACAGGGGGTTCTAGGAGGAAGCAGTTAAGGCTGGGGATTGCACTACAGAGAGAACAGCTTCAGGCTGTAGAAGGAAATGAGAAGGTGAAGAGGTTGTGGCTGTCTCCACTTTTAATTGTGTTTATCACAGACAGAGGCAATTTTAAATAGAGTTCACCTTGTAGAGAAGTGTTATTTAATCAAATGAATAAATGAATATATCTATACGGTTTTTTTTTCTTCTTGCAATGAAGGCCTCCCTTTTAAATTTTACGTGCCTGATTTTAACATTAAATGCAGGCTGGTAATGTGCAGGATTTTTGTCTCACACCATTAGATGTTGGCCCAAATTTTCCTACAAAATTTCCTTAAACAGTTTTAGCAAAAATAATTGCCCAGCCGTCTTGTTAGTATCTAACAGGAAAGCAACATGCATTGCACCCTAGATGCTGAAGGGGGCGCCCGCAGCCCGAGCACTGAGCTAGGCTGGCTCCAGCCAGGCCATTCGAGCTGCTGGTTATGCAAGAACAAGCCAGCCTCTGGAGAACGGATGCATTTGCTAAAGATTTTTGGCTTCATGGTACATAGATGTTTTCGTTTTTAAAATTCTTGTTACTTATTAATGGCATGTAGACGTAAGTATGCTTGCCACACAATCTGTAGCCTTAAAAATGGACCACGTTAAAGTTACCAGGGGAGACCAGTGGAAAGAAAAGCAGGGCAGCCATGCTTATTTTTTCCTTTTAAATCTGTAAAAAGTGAGATGATTCCAAGGTGAGGAATTTGACATATGGTGATGGATGGCGAGAGAGAATTGGGAGTGGGCGTAGTAGGGAAGGTTTGGACATCCTGATGAAAGATTACCTAAGACGTCACTAGCCTGTAAAAAGTTCCTGCAAAAATCAACTGCAATAGCTCTTCTGTGTCATTGCACAATAAAGAACAAACTGCATTTAGTGTAAAGGGAGCATTCACCTTTTTCGGAAATAAAGAGCCTGCTGTATTCAGCCTGACAGCTCATTGAACTGGTGTCTATTGCTTATGACGGAAGTATGTGTCCTACTGCTTCACTACTTGGGTCAAAGTTTCAAATTTAAGGACGTTTTCCATATCTGAATGTCTGACCCATTTCTGTAGAAGATCTTGGTACTTAGAGTCAGGAGAAGAAATCAGGAACATGCTTTTCATGTGATGTAAAGACAGAATCTTGTGGTGTCATGTGGTCAAGACAGAGATCAGCCAAATTGGCCAACTTGTTAAAAATCTTATTAGAGAGAGTGACATGTCAGTTACTTGCAAGCCCATAGCTGCAGCAGTAAGTCATGTTCTGGCAATTTAAAACCATCCTCGGAGCTTCAGTTCTTTGGTATTCATTAAATAGCACTTAGTTACTATGGTAACTGTCCCTTTTCAGTATTTATGAGCTACAGGATATCTCACAGAATCTCAAGCACACAAACACACAGCTAACACATTGTGTGTACTGGAACATTTAATGAAGACTTCTAGCTGGACCGTATTCTGCCGAGCAGACATATTTTCATTTATTATTTTTTAACTCAATTATGGCAGGCTTTGACCTTGAATACACCATTCTTGAAAGCATTGTGCCATCTTTCTTGCTTAATTTCCTTCCTTTTCTCATTGAAGATAGAGATAAATGAATTTAACTTTATATTCAGTGAAGAGTAATGGCTTGCGGCTTATGATGGTGCCCTTCTGGATTCTAGAGGGGGCCTTTTGTGTGAAATAAAGCGGGGGAAGAATGACTGTCATCCTTGGGTAGTAGGGATTGTAGGGCGTGGGGAGGGAGAAGAAAGGAGGAGTCAGGTACCCTTTGGCAAAGAGTGATGGTTATGGCTTATTAGGATAGCTACATCACCAGTGACTGTTTCACAGAAGCTATGAAGCATTTTCCCTTGAAGTTGCACATTGTGTATCCTCTGACTAATTTGTGCGTTATAATCCTCCTCCTCTTCCTCAAAGAAAGCGTGCACACACACACACACACACTCACATGCACATCAGCACAGCAGCCTGTGTTCCTGCTCATAACAGTTGATCGGCCTAAAGATGCTGCTTTTCATGCCTGTTTCTAAGAGTGTCTGTCACTAACGCGCCCGCCACTCCCCACACCCACAAGCATCCCAGTGTGCATTGTGTGGGTCTTGTCATGGGTGCATAAGTGGAAATGAATATGATTTATGCCATGATTTGTCACTGTGATGTCTTGTAACACAATATCAGGGCTGTACCATGGTGTCAGGGCTGCTGGCTGAGGTGGTTCAGGTTGTGCTTTTGCAAAGTTACAGGGGCACTCTTCACATCATAGTTACCACAGATATATGTGGATAGATAGGTAGCTAGATATAGATACAGGTAGTAACTATGCCAGTTTTCTAGCATATGATAGCAAAGCACCTTGAGGAACAAATATCTGTTGCTAATCCACACAAAATCAAACCTGCCATCTGGGCTATTGGGGGGGAGCAGTACCATAGAGTGAAGAGAAAGGCTTTGGTGATAAATTCCTAGTCTGCCACTTATGAGCTGGGTGTGACCTTGGGTATATCATTTAATTTTTCTGAATTTCAATTTTTTTATTTGCAAAATGGGCATGATGATGATATTTATTTCCTAGCTTTGTTGTGAGTTTTAAGGTAGCATCATAAGATGCTTGGAACATAGTTAGTGTTCAGTAGCAGTTGGCATGTAGTAGGTAGTCAGTTAGTGGTAATAGATAGTAGTAGTAGGTGGTCAGTTTGTGAAATGAGTGGGAGCTCTTATTAGCTATAGCTGTGAGTCAGAAATCTTTGTATAATGACTTAATTCAGACAGGACCAAAAGATACTATAATTATATTTCATATAAAAACTCTGTCTCCCAGGTTTCTTGCACACCTTTAATTTTCACCACTAAATTTCAGAATGACTAAAATTAAGAAGCTTGGATGGATTATTTTGGCTAAGATAGCCCGAGCCTCCAGAACTGACACCTTTTAAAAATTATTAGCAGTGAAACTGTTCAAACAAACCTCCTAAGATTCATTTTGTGGCCTTCAGAAGACATTTGCTTTAAAAAAAAAAAAAAGTCTGGGCTATGCATGAAAAAAAGCTAACATTGTTGATTACATATGCATACAATTTTAACCACTCTTTATTCCAAGTTGTTTATTTAAACATATTTTTATGCAACTGAACCTTTCAAGTGAACTAGAAATGATTTCTAGGGACTTTACTACTAATAACTGCATTTTCCCCCAAATTATAAAAGAAAAGCAGCTTAGAAATGAATCACAGTAACCCATTCTATCACTGATCATTTGGCTTGGCCAGAGTAAGCAGTTTATTTTCAGCATTAGCATTGGGCAAAAAATAAGCACCAAGCGAGGCTGTGTGAAAGGCATAGGCTTTCCTAACTAAGCACCTGCTGTATTTTTCTTCCTACCTGACATAGATTCTATGTTTTTATATCTTTGACATTTGCTTGTATTATTTACAACTGTATCCCTAGGTTTAAGCACAGCTCCAGGTATATATAGAAGCTCAATAGTCATTTGTTGAGTGAAGAAACCAGATACTAATGGACAAATGTGTGATTTAACATTTTTGTCTGAACTTTATCTGCCCATGGAACTGGTTCAAGAGCCGTGTTTTACATTCTTCCCCCCTTTGAATTAAAAAGAAGAGAATTCTCAGCACTTCTGTC